GGGTCCCAGATTGTGTCCTGTTGCAAAGATCTGGAAACACAGGCTTGGGATACCTGTATATCAACAGAAACCAGACTAGCAGGTGGTAAGGCTGGCATTGTTCTGTGTTCTTAGGTTTTTTTTTGTTTTTTTTTTGTAGACGGAGTCTTGCGCTGTTGCCCAAGCTGGAGTCGTGTGGCGCGATCTCGGCTCACTGCAAGCTCCGCCTCCCGGGTTCACGCCATTCTCCTGCCTCAGCCTCCTGAGTAGCTGGGACTACAGGTGCCCGCCACCACGCCTGGCTAATTTTTTTTTTTTTTTTTTTTTGTATTTTTAGTAGAGACGTGGTTTCACCGTGTTAGCCAGGATGGTCTCGATCTCCTGACCTCATGATCTACCCGCCTCGGCCTCCCAAAGTGCTGGGATTACAGGCGTGAGCCATGGCGCCTCTTAGGTTCTTAATCACTGGGACACCCACAGGCAAGGCCTGGCTTTTTCCACAAGAAGTATTCTGGATGGAAGTAAACACATCAGTGACCTGAAAGTTCTACATGATTACAATGACTTAAGCTTGAGAATTTTTTTAAAAACAGAGAAGGGAGTAGTAAATGACTAAATATAAAGCACCTAGTGCTGTGTTTCGCAAATGGCAATCACTCGGCAGGTGTCTCAGCTCCTCGCTGCAGCAACCAGGCTTCCAGGACTGGAAGGAAGTCTTCTACATTCAAAACTAGACTCAAACTACTCCCCTCCACCACCCAGTTCTACTCCTGCGCTCGCGATCCTCCTGCCTGGCAAACTCCATGGCCCGACAGATTCACTACCACTCCACTGCCGGACCAGGCACGTCCGTGGGCCATCCACGCCTGGAAAACGGCTGGCTGGGCCGGAGGGGCGAGGCCCGCAGGCGAGGGGGGCGGGTACAAGCCACTTCTTGGGAGCCGCGGTACGCGCAGCCTTGTGGGAGTTGTAGTTTCCGCAGCTCTGAGTCTCCAGGCGAGGTGTCACCACAGGACTCGTTTTCCCGTGCTCCTGTGCGCGGGTCCACTTGGGACGGGTCCCTGAGTAGGTGAGGAGGTGGGTAGGAGCTTGCTTATAGAAAAGTGGAATCGAGTAGTCCTTGCTGGTGGAGCCGCTGCCGCCAGGGAACTCAGGGCCGGCTCCTGTTCCTTCAAGAGTGCTGGAGGCCAAACTTGAAATACAAGTTTAATGTTCCTCGTCGGGCAAAAGATAAGGATCCGATCTCCCCCGGCCCGGTGTGCAGCAGGAGCGACCAACCCCGACCCGGGTTAAAACTCCCAGGGACTCTTCGCTGCTGCCACCTCTTGTTCTCTCCCCCGTTCCCACTCGGGGTCTCCCTCAGGGCCGGGAGGCACAGCGGTCCCTGCTTGCTGAAGGGCTGGATGTACGCATCCGCAGGTTCCCGCGGACTTGGGGGCGCCCGCTGAGCCCCGGCGCCCGCAGAAGACTTGTGTTTGCCTCCTGCAGCCTCAACCCGGAGGGCAGCGAGGGCCTACCACCATGATCACTGGTGTGTTCAGCATGCGCTTGTGGACCCCAGTGGGCGTCCTGACCTCGCTGGCGTACTGCCTGCACCAGCGGCGGGTGGCCCTGGCCGAGCTGCAGGAGGCCGATGGCCAGTGTCCGGTCGACCGCAGCCTGCTGAAGTTGAAAATGGTGCAGGTCGTGTTTCGACACGGGGCTCGGAGTCCTCTCAAGCCGCTCCCGCTGGAGGAGCAGGTGAGAGGTCGGCCCGGGCTGGGGCTGGTGGGAACAATGTGGTGTGTTTTTTTTGTACTAACAGGTAGAGTGGAACCCCCAGCTATTAGAGGTCCCACCCCAAACTCAGTTTGATTACACAGTCACCAATCTAGCTGGTGGTCCGAAACCATATTCTCCTTACGACTCTCAATACCATGAGACCACCCTGAAGGTGAGCAATGCTTCCTTGCTCTGGGGAGCCCCTCATTCTTCTTTCTCTTTCTTCCCTACTTTAGGGGGGCATGTTTGCTGGGCAGCTGACCAAGGTGGGCATGCAGCAAATGTTTGCCTTGGGAGAGAGACTGAGGAAGAACTATGTGGAAGACATTCCCTTTCTTTCACCAACCTTCAACCCACAGGAGGTCTTGTGAGTCACTTGAAAGGGGATGTTGCACTTAATATGAGTGTCACTATTTTCTCATTTTTTTCAGTATTCGTTCCACTAACATTTTTCGGAATCTGGAGTCCACCCGTTGTTTGCTGGCTGGGCTTTTCCAGTGTCAGAAAGAAGGTTCGTATTTGGGGTCCCAGTCAGTCCCTGTCCTGCCTGCCTGTGCTTCCTCCCTTTCTTCCAGGACCCATCATCATCCACACTGATGAAGCAGATTCAGAAGTCTTGTATCCCAACTACCAAAGCTGCTGGAGCCTGAGGCAGAGAACCAGGTAACTGCCCCTGGGTTCTTGCTCACCAGTTGAATATAAGGCTTTACTTTTTATTTTTTGTCAGAGGCCGGAGGCAGACTGCCTCTTTACAGCCAGGAATCTCAGAGGATTTGAAAAAGGTGAAGGACAGGATGGGCATTGACAGTAGTGATAAAGTGGACTTCTTCATCCTCCTGGACAACGTGGCTGCCGAGCAGGTGAGTCCTGGGGTTGGGGAGCCTGGGATAATTTTTTTTCTAAAACTACATGTGGCCCTTTCAGGCACACAACCTCCCAAGCTGCCCCATGCTGAAGAGATTTGCAAGGATGATCGAACAGAGAGCTGTGGACACATCCTTGTACATACTGCCCAAGGAAGACAGGTGAGGGGCTCTCACTGCTGGCATGAAGTCACCTAGGTGCTTAAATGTTGTTCACTTTTCACAGGGAAAGTCTTCAGATGGCAGTAGGCCCATTCCTCCACATCCTAGAGAGCAACCTGCTGAAAGCCATGGACTCTGCCACTGCCCCCGACAAGATCAGGTACCTGGCACAGCAACTCTGCTTTGTGCAGCAGAGAATTGTGGAGAGCTGTTTCCTCTTGCAGAAAGCTGTATCTCTATGCGGCTCATGATGTGACCTTCATACCGCTCTTAATGACCCTGGGGATTTTTGACCACAAATGGCCACCGTTTGCTGTTGACCTGACCATGGAACTTTACCAGCACCTGGAATCTAAGGAGTGGTTTGTGCAGCTCTATTACCACGGGAAGGTAATACCCCTGAGGTGGGGTTGGGTGGTGGTGGCGGACCTGCTGAGTTATGTTTCTTCTGCAGGAGCAGGTGCCGAGAGGTTGCCCTGATGGGCTCTGCCCGCTGGACATGTTCTTGAATGCCATGTCAGTTTATACCTTAAGCCCAGAAAAATACCACGCACTCTGCTCTCAAACTCAGGTGATGGAAGTTGGAAATGAAGAGTAACTGATTTATAAAAGCAGGATGTGTTGATTTTAAAATAAAGTGCCTTTATACAATGCCTCCTGCTTTGTGTGTTTGGGAAGAGGAGAGAGCAAGGGGTAATGTACTTTAATATAATGTAAGGATATTTCCTTTCTGTGGGTTTACTAAGATTTCTTCCTGAACGGAAAAGGGGTATAATATTGAGACCAAAAGGATATTTCTCTATTTTGTGAGTTGGTTTCTAAGGTTAGAAGCATCTTTGTGTGACACGGGCTGGGGACATCATGACCCTGTAGAATTGTGTCGGTTTTGGACTTTAGTTCTTTTCTCCTATATTAATTTCACATGTATTGAGCTACCTACTAAGTAGTGATCATTATAAAGGTGAAAACACTCTGCCCTCAAGTTGTTGCAGTCCAGTGGGAGAGGCAGCCGAGTAAATCAGTGATACAGTGCTGTATGTTTTATGCTGTAATAGGTATTTGAGGGGCTATTTGGGTATAGAGAAGAAACTTCCTGCTCACATGGCAGGGGATGTGGGGAACAGTCAAGGAAGGCTTCTGAAAAAGTCCTGGCCTGATCTGAGTAGAGAAAGGTGGGTAGGAGTTAACCAGGAAAGCAAGGATGAAAGCGTGTTGCGTTTAGATAAAGGATAGGCTTCAAGGTCAGGGAACGTTGCTGGGTGGTGAGATGGAACCCTGATGTGGAGGCTCAGCAGGAAGAAGCAGGAAGGACACTGGGCCCCTGGTGGTTTTAGTTCCAGAAACAAATGTGGGCCCCAGGGCTCTGCAATGGTAAGGCTGGAACTACTCAACATAAGAGCTCCACCTTTAACTGTGCCCCCTAAGAGTACCTGATGATCCCCCTATCTCCTTGTCAATGTTGCTGTTCTTCTCCAGAATCTATTTCAACCCTTCTCTGATTTCAAACCACCAGTCCCTTTACCTCTCAGAGAAAACAGCAACCACAAAAGCCTCTCCACTTCCTACTATCTTAATATTGACAACTTCCAGATCAGGGAGCTGAGATATCTCAAGCTCAGGTTTCTCTTCTGAGCTTCAGACACTTTTATCCACTTGGATTTCACTGGCACAAAACTTTCCATGTTAGAATCAAACCCCCCTCCTCCCAGACCTGCTTCTCCCACACACTTCCCTATCTGAATGAAAGACACCTCCACTCTCCACCCAGTTGCCAAATCAGAAATCTGTCTTTGTTTTCTTTGTCTCACATTTTCCTATGTCTAATCAGTTAAGTTTTATCAATACTACCTGTTTATTTCTTTAATCTATTCACATATCTTTATCCTCAATCTTCAGCATCCCCTTCCCATCCTCAGTCTGCTGGTTACTGTATTTCCTATTTTACTAAGAATCTAAAAGAGATCAGAAGAAAACTTCCACATCCCCCAACACCCAACCACCAAATCTGCTAACCCAGTTGCATTGGTGCTTTTATAGCCTTCCTTCCTCCCTCTTACTAAGAATGAACCAACACTATTCCTATCAAAGCCCAACCCTCTAGCTTTACATTGACTCCTAGTGTCTTTTTTCTGGATTGTCAATTTTTTTCCTGACCAATTATTCTATTAGCAATACAAATATGCTGTAAAATCTCTTAAACTTTTTTCTCTGCATCTTTGAACTGCTGTTCTCTTTTCCTTCTCCCCTTCATAGCAGAACTCCTCAAAAGAGTTGCTACCTCTAATTCTTCCCTTCCAGTTCTCTCATGAACCAGCTACAATTAAGTATTCACCCCCACCACTCCATGGAAACTGCTCTTGTCAAAATCATCAATAGCCTTTGTGTGGTGAATCCAATAGCCAGTTTTCATTCTTCTTACTAAGCTTCTCATCAGTATTCCTAGACTATTTCCTTCACTGGCTTCGACAAATGCTTTCTTGGTTTTCCTCCAATTTCTCGACTTTGTTCCTGCTGAATCTACCTTTTTCTAATCCGTAAGTGTTGGGGTGTCCCAGGGCTTACTCCTTGGACCTTTTTTCCACCTTTTCCCCTACACTCACCCACTAGGTGATCTCAAGAATTTCCAGTTTGAGGCCGGGCGCGGTGGCTCACGCCTGTAATCCCAGCACTTTGGGAGGCCAAGGCAGGCAGATCACCTGAGGCCAGGAGTTCGAGACCAGCCTGGCCAACATGGCAAAACCCTGTCTCCACTAAACCTGCCTCTACTAAAAATACAAAAATTATTATATTTTTATAAAATTATTATAATTTTATAAAATTATTATATTTATGGAGTACAATGTGATGTAATCCCAGCTACTCGGAAGGCTGTATGTGTCTATTTATGGAGTACAATGTGCCTGTAATCCCAGCTACTTGGGAGGCTGAGGCAGGAGAATCACTTCAACCTAGGAGGCAGAGGTTGTGCTGAGCCAAGATCGTGCCATTGCACTCCAGCCTGGGCAACAAGAGAGAAATAACATCTCAAAAAAAAAAAAAGAATTTCCAGTTTTAAATATTTACACAATGTCTCCTAAATTTATACCTTCAACCTAGACCTTTCCCTGTGAATCCCAGTCTCATTTCCAACAGTCTAATCAATGTCTCTATTTGGATGTTTAAGATATACAATAGGTATCAAACTTCCCATTGTCCACAATAAACTCTCAATTTCCGTGCCTTTTCAAACTTACTCCTTCCACAGGCTTTCCCATCTAGGTAAATGACACCACCATTCACCCTGTTGCTTTGGCCAAGAACTTTAGAACTGCCCTTGACTCCCCTCTTTTTCTCATATCCTACCTCTACTACATCAGTAACTCCTGTTGTATCTCTCTTCAAACTATATCCAGAATTGACCATGTCCCAATACTTCCATTGCTACTGTCTTAGTCCCAGTGTCATCTTTTACCTGGATTATTGTAAAGGCCTCGTAACTAGTCTTCCTGTTTCTGCCCTTCCCTTCTCTGCCCATCTATTCTCAACACAGTGTTGCTTTTAAAACAAAGTAAGATCGTGCCACTCTTCTGCTCTAAATTCCCCATTGGTTTCTCATCTCAAACTAAGGGCCAGTCATAATGCCCTCACGGTCCTATGACATCTCACTGCACCCCAGCCATACTCGCCATCTTACCATTCTTCTTCTTTTTTGTAATAAAAACTTTTTACTTTCTTTTTAGTTGACAGATAATAATTGCGTATATTTATGGAGTACAATGTGATGTTTTGATATATGTATGCATGAGGGAATGATTAAATCAAGCTAATTAACATATTCATCACTTCATCTACTCATCACTTTCTTGTGGTGAAAATGTTTCAGATATACTCTTTAGTAGTTTTCAGGTGTACAGTCGCTGTGGTTTGAGTGCTTTTGTCTTCTCTAAATTTGATGTTGACACTTAGTGCCCAGTACAATGTTACTGGGAGGTGGAGCCTAATGGGGATGTTTAATGGATTAATGCCATTATAAAAAGGGCTTGCAGGAATGGGTTCCTTCTCTTTTGCTTTTCTGCCATATGATGACAAAGTGTTCCTCCTCTCTGGAGGATGCAGCAACAGGCACCATCTTTGAAGCAGAGAGACCAGGCCCTAACCTTCTGGTGCCTTGATCTTGGACTTCTCAGCTTCCAGAACTGTGAGATAATAAATTTCTGTTCATTACAAATTACCCCATCTGTGGTATTCTGTTATAGCAACACAAAATGGACTAAGACAACAGTATACTGTTATGAACTATGGTCACCATGCTGTGCACTAGATCACAAAAACTTATTTCTACTGTTTAACTGAAACTTTGTACATTTTGACTAACATCTCCCTTTTTCCCATCATCCCATCCCATTCTTACTATCGTTGAAGATGGAGTATGCCAAGTAGTCCTGAGCCATGTCCTCACCTCGGGGTGAGCACCTGTTGTTCCTGTGCCTGGAATGCTCTCCTAGACATTTGCGTGGCTAGCTCCCTCTTTTCATTCAGATCTCAGCTCATTGTCATCTCAGAGAGGCCCTCCTTGCCCTCCTTCTACCTCCTGCCTTAGGTATACTCTGCCACCTTCTGTCATGGGCTGAATTGTGTCCCCCCTAAATCCATATGTTGACATCTTAACCCCTAGTACAGTAAGTCCTCACTTGATGCTATCAATAGGCTCTTGGAAATGTCGGCTTTCAGTGAAAGGACATATAGCAGGTCCTTGAATAACATTGTGTTTTGTTCAACATCGTTGCCTTGTAACACTGATGAGCAAAACAGTTGGTTCTCTAATATGTTGTTTTACTTAAAGCTACAGTTTCCAAGAACCTATCAATGATGTTGAGGACTGAATGTACCTCAGGTGTAATGTATTTGGAGATAGGGCCTTTTAAGAGGTAAAGTAAATGAGGTCATATGGGTAGGCTGTAATCCAATATGACTGGAATCCTTATAAGAAGAGGAAATGAGGACACAGACACAGAGGGAAGATGACTATCTGCAAGTCAAGGAGAGAGGCCTCAGAAGAAACCAATGCTGCTGACACCACGATCTTGGACTTCTAGCCTCTAGCACTGTGAGGAAATAAATTTCTGTTGTTTAAGCCACCTAGTCTGTGATACTTTGCTACGGCAGGCCCTAGCAAATGAATACACTTGTCTTGTCTTTCCCCCGCCCTGTGATATTTATCAGTGCCGGATATTACATATTTGTGTATCTATATGCTTATTTCCCTGACTAAAATGGAAGCTCCATGAAGGCAGATTTCCTCTTGTTCACTGATGTGTCCCCAGCACCTGGAATAGTGCCTAGTGCATGCCAGTGCTCAGACACTTGGACATTTGAATGACATATCCCCTCTGTCACTTCTCTCCGGGGCCCAAGGCCACCCTCCTAGGTTACCACAGTGGCTTCCTAATGGGCCATACCCTCACTTGCTTTCCATCACCCCCTGAGACCTGGCCCCTGCATACCTCTCCAGCTTCACCCCTCACATATCTCCCTAGCCAGACCTATAGTATGTTTAAAAAAAAAGGAAATCGCACTCCTCTGGCCTCTTTACCTTGGCACACATTTTTCCATCACCTGACCCCTGACCCACACTCCCTTTTCCTGTGTAATCCAATTATCTCTAGGCCTCCCGTGTTTCTGTTTGTCCTTCAATAGAAGGTTGTTTGTCTTGTCTTTTATTGTATTTCTAGAACCAAGTGCAGAGACTGTACAAAGTGGACCTCAGCAAAGATTTACCGAATGAATAAATGAGTTCAGAACGCTGACTTAACTCTTCTGTTGGCACCCAGGTGGCTTCTATGC